TTTGCAACTTCGTTTTTCATTTAAACATAAGTCATGTACCTTAACCTTGGTAAATACATGTGGATCTAGCTCATTCATTTTAATAGCTGCATAGGGTTCCAAAGAAAGTATGAACAATAATTTTCCAGCTATTTCTCATCTGATGGATTTTTTTTCCCACTACAAACAATGCTGCAACGATGATCCTTGCACAAACATCCTCATGAATTGATGCTTTAATTTCTAAGGGGTTCTTTCCCCGAAATATGATTACTGGGTCAAAGGGTATGCTACACACAGTTTATATTTTTTTACAGTTTAACACTGAGAGATGACTTTCTCCAGATTTTTTCGTTTCCCTCTCGGCGTCTGTTTGTTCCGGACACTTTCACTTTTCGAGTTCCAAGGAGGAGGTAGCCCGCGACACCGGCCGCGGGAAACACGAGTTGCAGCCAGCATCCTAGTTAGCGTGGATGCAGGTGGCACTCCGGGGACGAGGGGCTTAGTGGGGAGCACTACACAGCCAGAGGCGGAGGCCCGAGATCTAGCACGACGCTGGGCAAGTGACGGCCCCTCCCCGGCCTTGGTTTTCTTCTGCGTAGTCTGTGACTCTAAACAACATTAGGCTCAGCCTGGGCCTAGAGCTGGTGACCTCAAATCTCGGCCTTTGTTGGCTCCCCTAGGACTGTAGGCTGCGCTTCACCCCTGCTCTGCCCCACTACTTCTCCTCCGCGCGGCCCCACCTTTTCAGAGGAGTTGGCTCAACAAGGCGAGAGAGAGTAAAGCAACCATCATGATGAATCCCTCCCACAGCTCGGTCATTTATTACTTCTGTCCGGCTTTGGCTCGCTCCTGCCCTTTTGGCTCGGCTATCGAGTGCTCCTGCCTGAACCTGGCAAGTAACCTCGGAGCGCGCCCGTTCGGCCTATCACTTGCTTCTGCCTGCGCCGCTCTCCCGCAGGGGCTGCGGTGAAAGCCCAGCGATCCTTGGCTCGGCCAGCAACTTATGCGCCCTTTACCTGGAGCAGCCGCTTCCGGTTCCGGTAGCAGCTAGTCACGCTCGGTACCAGGCGCAGATCATGGCAGGCAGCCGGCTGGAAACCGTAGGGAGCATCTTCTCTCGGTGTGTGCTCCCAGCCGTGGTGGGCTGAGGGTGTGACCCAGTTTCGTTCTGTTCCCTCCCTAAGGACTCGGGACCTGGTTCGGGCCGGGGTGCTGAAGGAGAAGCCCCTGTGGTTTGACGTATATGACGCCTTTCCCCCGCTGAGGGAGCCCGTCTTCCAAAGGCCTCGAGTGCGATATGGCAAAGCCAAAGCTCCCATCCAAGACATCTGGTACCACGAGGATCGGATTAGAGCGTGAGTGCTCAGCCCTGTAGTGGACAGGAGGCGAGATTTATATTATGTTGTTTGCATTTTCTAGGAAGTTTTATTCAGTGTATGGGTCTGGTCAAAGAGCTTTTGATCTATTCAATCCAAACTTCAAGTCTACCTGTCAACGGTAAGCCATTTTATAAGTCCTAGGCTATTCATCATACCTAAAATGTGACTGCTTGGAATTACAGGTTTGTGGAGAAGTACACTGAGCTACAGAAACTTGGAGAAACAGATGAAGAGAAGTTATTTGTGGAAACAGGGAAGGCTTTATTGGCAGAAGGTGTCATTTTAAGACGAGTAGGCGAAGCAAGGACTGTGAGTATTTCATTGTTAAAATTGTTACTGGGATCTCTGTGATACTTAAATCTGGTCTTTTAAGCAACACGGAGGTAGTCACGTTTCCCGGAAATCCGAACACTTGAGTGTCAGACCACAGACTGCGTTGGAAGAAAACGAGACTCAGAAAGAAGTTCCACAGGACCAGCATTTGGAGGCACCTGCAGACCAGTCGAAAGGTCTCTTGCCTCCCTGAAGGACCTGTATACTGTGTATGCTGGCATTCACACTCTACTCACTGGCTGAATGTTGAGCTATTTTTAAACAGTTGAACTGTGTAAATGTTTCTTGATCTCTAAGGTATTATGTTTGCCTTCTCTTAGTTATTTCTGGGTTGTCACAAAGCTCAGTATCATGGTTTGACAGAAGCAGTTATGTGAACTTTTATGTTAGGACATTACTAAATAAAGAATTCCCTAGCTGCTTATAAAGTAAATTTACTTTGAATTGTAAATAACATGAAGAAACCTTTATAAAGATTGTTCAAATGGGACTCAATCTGACTAGGCTTGCTTTGATGTTTGTTAGTATGTGGGCTGGCTACATCTGATTCCCGGGTACATATTTCTTCTGATCCATCAGACTTATACGTGTACACATGTTGTGGAACCTTGGCTAGCTGGTTTTGTCTGCAGAGAATCTTTGTACTTCTTGCTATAGAACGATTATCTCTCCACTTGAGAGGCCAAGCTGACTTGCGCTTTGTGGTAAGAGTGAGGACCTGTCATTGCTGATACACAAAGACCAAAACTGTAACTTTAATGTCATGGATTGAGTGTGCTGGAGACAGTTAACATAGGCCTGCACAGACTAGGCTGTTCAGTAAATACTTGTTGAATGAATGAGTGAACGAATGGTTATATCCAGCTAAAGACTGGATTCATATGGTGTAGATAACAGGATTGCCAAGAAAGGAGGCAGCTAATTTAGGTGATGCTCTCCACCAGCATCCACCTGCCTCCCTGGGGCCAAAGTGTGCCTACAAGTCCTTATCAACTTCCCTGCCTTCCTCGTTTCCCCAGGTTTTACTAAATACATGAAATATCCCTCTGAGATTGCAGCCTTTGTATATGTGGTCAAGCCAGTGGTTTTTAGCTGTTAGTAGTAAGCTGCTTCAGAAATTCCCTATTTTAAAACTCATGTAGATTTTCTACCCAGTGATTCTTTGTGTATGCTCTCATCTCTCCTGGTACACTGTGAGGCAGGTCCACATCTCACAGTCTGTATATAGTACACATCCATGCACGTGGGTGCTTGGTTCATGCAGGTGAATGAATACATTAGGCAAAAGCAGCTCTCAGCCATGCTGCTTCCCCCTCGACCTTTATCACTGTTTCACAACTGCTTGCATTTGGAGAATGCTTTACTTTTCCGTAGGGAAGTAAATTTCATCCATTCAGAGACATTACACAACCATTGAGACCAAACATCGGGCCAGACCTTGGGAAGAGGACTTAAAAAGCAGGTGAAAGACACAGTCTATTCTCAGAGGAACAATTGAGGGGTCACTCATCTCTTTAAACCTTAGGTTTCTGGTTTTTTAAGGGCAGGTTTTTTTTGCCACAATGATGAATATTTAAAAAATGTTTTTTTCCTTCATGTCTGGATTGATGTCCCATTTTTGCTATTTTTGTTTGTTTTCCTCCTCTGTAGATTTTTAATTTTTTTTTTTTTTTTTTTTTTTTTTTTGCGATGGAGTATCACTTTGTTTCCCAGGCTGGAGTACAGTGGAGCCATCTTGGCCCACTGCAACCTCCGCCTCCCAGGTTCAAGCAGTTCTTCTGCCTCAGCCTCCCAAGTAGCTGGGATTACAGGTGTATGCTATGACGCCCGGCTAATTTTTGTATTTTTAGTAGAAACGGGCTTTTAACCATGTTGCCCAGGCTGATCTCAAACTGCTGGCCTCAAGTGATCCACCCATCTCAACCTCCCAAAATGCTGGGATTACGGGTGTTAGCCACCATGCCTGGCCTTAATTTTTTTTTTTTTTAATTTTGTTTTAGGAGATGGGGGTCTCACTGTGTTACCCAGGCTGGGTGCAGTGGTGCATACCCTGCCGCAGTCTTAACTCCTGGGCTGAAGCCATCCTGGCTCACTTCCCGAATAGCTAGGACTATAGGCATGTGCCACCACGCCTGGCTCTTTAACATTTTTTTTGTTTGTTTTTTTTTGTAGAGATGGAGTCTTGCTATGTTGCCCAGGCTGGCCTGGTCTCAAACTCCTGGCCTCAAGCGATCCTCCTGCCTCAGCCGCCCAAAGTGCTGGGATTACAGGCCTGAGCGACCGTACTGGGGCTGAAGACTTTTAAAGAAGTTATTTGTTGCATAATTCTTTAAAAAAATTATACATGCACATGGTTCAAAACTTAACAGTAAAAAGCTAGTCTCCCACCCCTGTTCCCCAGCCACCCTTTTCCCCTTCCCTGAGGCCATCACTATCACCATTTCCTTGTGCGCTCTTCCAGAAATATTTTGGGCATGGACAGGACACTATGCATACTGTTCTGTACCTTGCTTTTCTAGTTACTATGTCTCAGAGATCCACTGTGATTTAATCAGTGCCCGATTGAAGAAAATGTTCTTTGTTTTACTGTGTTGCAAATGGGCTGCTAGAGTTATGGGATGCTGGATCAAGGAGCAGATCATTTTGAGTTTTGATATCTTCGTCCATAGAAATTGTGCTTAACTATACTCTCATAGCAATGTATGAGAATGCGTTCCCCTACACATTCTGATCTTGTTAAACCAGACTGGGACTCTGGACCAGAAGGGAAAGACCATCCCTGTATAGCAAATATCTGGATGGGGAGAAAGCTGCTGTCACTCATTGACTTCTTTAGGTTAAGTCTTAGTGATCAAAACATAGTGAAAGATATGAAGCTTACTTTGGAAACTCAGAACTATTTCCACAGTTTGGGCAAAAGCTGTCATCAGATCCCCATCACGTTTTGGAGAGAATGGAAGCATGACCGCATTCTTGGCTTTAAAGAGCTTAAAATCAGGCCGGGCTCCATGGCTCACGCCTGTAATCCCAGCACTTTGGGAGGCCAAGGTGGGCGGATCACCTGAGGTCAGGAGTTCGAGACCAGCCTGGCCAACATAGTGAAACCCCATCTTTACTAAAAATACAAAAAAATTAGCTGGGCGTGCGGGCGTGTGCCTGTAATACCAGCTACCCGGGAGGCTGAGGCAGGAGAATCGCTGGAACCCAGGAGGCAGAGGCTGCAGTTGAGCCGAGATTGTGCCACTGCACTCCAGCTTGGGCGACAGAGCAAGACCCTGTCTCAAAAAAAAAAAAAAAAAAATCTTAAAATCGAGTTGGGACTACAAGAGTGACTTGTGAAACAGCAAGATGAACAGGAATCCTTTTAAACTTTGATATAAAAGTACAGTAGAGGTTCAGGGGCAAGGAATCAGTTCTGGATTTGTCTAGGAATACTGCATGAGAGCCTGGAAAGGCAGTGGGATGGACATGTACATGCGGTTTCTTTGGGCAGGAACACCCTCCCTTCTACCATGGTCTGTAGGAATTGAACCTTCCGTGCCGTTTTCAAATGCTGTCTGTGCTCGGAAAATACATAATATCAAGTCCCTTACTGAACCCCCTACAGATTGTGTTCATAAGGTGCTTCACTGCTGTTGGTCTACCTGGCCTACTGTTTGTACTCCTGCCTCATTTACTGTGGCCTTCATTCAAGTAGTAATGATTATTTACCTATTAAGAGTATAGGGTGGGCGTGGTGGCTCATGTAATCCCAGCACTTTGGGAAGTCAAGATGGGTAGATCACTTGAAGTCAGGAGTTTGAGACCAGCCTGGGCAACATGATGAAACCCCATCTCTACTAAAAATACAAAAGTTAGCTGGATGTGGTGGCAGCCTCCTGTAATCCCAACTACTCGGCAGGCTGAGGCAGGAGAATCGCTTGAACCCAGGAGGTGGAGGTTACAGTGAGCTGAGATCATGCTACAGCACCCCAGCCTGGGCGACAGAAGAGAGACACTGTCTCAAAAAAAAAAAAAAAAAAAGTATAAAGGAGGGCAGAAATTCTTATTCTTTTAACCCATTGAAACATTAAACAGCCTTTCAGGAGCAGACCCTCCTACGGATTTGCTGAATCCAAGGCGAGGAAGGCATATATCCAGGTTACAGTGAAGTTTGCCCCAGACAAGTAATGAAGATTTGGGTTCTAGATCTGGATACTCCAGGCAGTTTTTACTATGTGACCCTGTGCCTGTCACAGTATTTCAGCCTGTAAAATATGGACAATGTTTGCCTTTTTGGCTTCCAGTTAGCTTTGTGAGGATTAATTGAGATGAGTGCAAAGCTCATTTGTAATGTGTGGCTGGTGGTTTTATTACTATTTTGAGCAGTAGTGGAAAAGCCCATTTGAACTGGTAGGATGAGATAAGATCATGGTGGCCTTGACAACTACATGGAGGAGCCAGTTGGGTATGGGAAAGTTTGAGCAGGGAAAGAAAGAATGTAGTGAAAGCAGTGTCAGGTCAAAGAAAGGTTTGCCTAGGAGTGATGTAAAGAATGGGATGGAGGAGTGGGCAGGGAAGGAGGAAAGAGGAGACATGTCAGAGGGACCAAAAAGGAGGCAGCAAGTCCAAGGTCACAAACCTGAGTGACTAGAAAACTTAGCAGCATCACTAACACCCAGTTGGTGACGTGGAACTGGTGCTCTCCTGGGAGAGAGCTTCAATTCTCAACCTACTAAGTTGAAGGTGATGGTGCTATATCTAAGTGGCAGACAGAGATAAGGGATAGGTGTCTACAGGGGCAAGATTTGGAGCCAGGAGAAGAAATGAGCTCTCCAAGGGTAGTGGGGAGAGATCTGGGATGTTGGGGGCTGGCAGGTAAATGCTTTAAGTGATAGAATAGGAGGAATGAGAAAGCCAGCAAAAGAAATTCACGTCCCATGTCTTCCATCATCTATATGTCTGACTTGTTTAAGTGGTCCTGGATTCACCAAATTTTATAGAGCTCTGCCTCTGCCTTTATTGGGTAGGCCTGATTTTTGATGATGTCCTTAAAAGGCTAGCCTGATTCTTCTTGTAGTTTTGTAGAACACTTTGTATCGAGAGTTCTCTGATAATGAAAGTGGTATTACAGAATAATCTGCCCCCGAAGGACTCCTGATTTTGTTAAAGTGATACCTTTCTCTGTAAATAAATGATGGCGTGCCACTTAAAAACCTTCAGCAGATTTCTTTTTTTAAACAAAGTC